GTGGAATTATCAGAGTTTCACTGTAGAAAATCGCATCTTTTTCTGTATCAAATTTTATTTAAATGTATTTATATAACAAGAAAATGAATATGGATTTACTGGAAAATTAATACAGAAGTTTAGAAAATGAAAAGATAAATTTCCCCTGTGCCCACAACAATCCCAATTCCATACCCAGAGGTGGTTGTCATTTTTACTTTTATGTTTCAATATCACTTTATAGTGATGTTGTCATTTAAAATAGCAGAAGATATATTATCTGAGCATCTAAACACCATAACTTTCTAAAATTTTAGTATGTGTTTTGATCCTCAATTTATAAACCAATGTGCTATAATAATTGAAGAAATTATAGTTCATGATGCTATTGTGCTATATATAGGGCATGATGCTTGGTAAGGTGCTGCAGCTGGCCAGTTTGTGTTGCCATGGAATCCTGGTTCTTTGTTATATAGGCAGAGGATGTGGAACCTGAAAAAGGGGTTGCATTGACGTCACAGTATTGCTGCAGGAATGACATAGGTCATCTAGGATTATCATTTGTTCATATGTTTTGACAGTTAAAGCTCTTTTTAAACCAATGAATTGTTCAAGTATGTATTATATACCTTTTTTATTATAGTGCACTATGGATTTGAAATGTCTAAATGGTGGAAATAGCATTGAACTAAAACATGGCAAATCGTGATTATTATGGATAAATGATACATATGTGGGTATTTGGATTGTTAAAAAGCAAACACATGTATTGTGCAATTGTTTTCATGTTGGTACATATATAGTTCTGCATCACACTATTTAATAGCTGCATGGTATTGTACAGTTTACATATCACTTGTGATTTCAACAGGAAACACTTTTGGGCAGGTTGAAGGGAACCAGCAAAAGATGGTGAAATACCCAGGTATTGGCAAAGGAAGAAAGCAATTACCACCTCTCAGCCTGAGAAAACAAGGAGAGGATGTTCTTTGTTACTGGATTCCAGTGAATGCTGTGGTCATGGGAGGCTTGCCCAGACTTGCCCAGTGAGAAGTCTGGCCATCGGTAGAGGGATGCAGCCACTACCAACCACAGTATGGCAGAGAAGTAGCAGAGAAGAAATAAAAGAAATCCCCTCTCACTCTCCAATTCTGTTGTTGCCTCCATGCGCCAATCCAAACCGAAAGCCAGAAGGTAAGGGAACCCCACATCAGCCTCCAAGCAATCCCTCTACCCACCCGACTCTCTTTTTTTTCAGGCAAAACTACCTGGTGTGTCTGGAAGTGTCTGTTTCTGGAATTCCACTCACAGGGGAAAATTAGCCTGAACCAGATGGCTTGAAACAGTCCTCATGGGTGAGGGGTGGAAGGAGACACTGGAAAAGGGGACTGAAATCAGCTTTAGGAACTTTCTGTCCTTTAATCTCAAGAATACAGAAAGTGAATGTAACATGTTATGAGAAACCTCATATTGCCTGTAGATCTTCACTTTCAATACACACACACGCACACGCACACGCACACAGGCTACTGCTATTGGCAAATGCCTCCTCTCCAGCCATCAGAGGAAAGAAGCTATCCAGACGGTCCCAACGCACCAGGGATAGATGGAGTCTCCGCAGCCCTCAGCTGCAGCGGACTGGTCTGTGGAATCACAGCGAGGAAGGTGTTGCGAGGAAATCCCTTGCATGCTGTGTGGTGTGTTAAAAATGCAGCATCATCCTCTCTGCTCCTTTTCTTCGCTGAAAAGCAGAATTCGAGGGCACAGGGAAACTGGAGGGGCGAGAAGGCTGTCTCCTGGAGCCCTGGGGCTGTCTCCCTCCATGCCCCACTCCTTGGGCTCTAATTGCCCTTGCTCCAATGGGCCAGCAGCACCTTCACCATTTATTTCCTCTTCAATTCACTCCAGCGGGGAGGGAAGAGGGAACACAAAACTCTAAAAATAACTGTCAGCATCTTAAAAAAAGAAAAAAGCTTATCTGCCCCCCCACCCCCAACGTGCTCCCGCCCTTCTCCCTCCTCTCCCCCCCTCAGCCCCCCCCCCCTTTATGGGGCACATGTCTGCTTCTTACAACACCGAGGCACATGGTTCCAGTTAGGCACCGAACCCCACCAAGACAGAGAGGAAATCCACATCTGTGGGACGCTCCACACGGAACCACCTCCAGCGAGGGAGGCCAGGGGACTGCAGCACCGAGATGAAGGGCTAGACCGAGGGAACGCTGCTCATGCGGTGAGAGCCAGCGCGGGAGGCGGCGAGGGCGCGGCGCTTACACATGTCACATGTGCTTTTTAAGACGGCCGGGAGCGCCTGCGAGCTGGATCTGGTGGAGGATGCTGCGGCAGGTGCTTCGCAGAGGGCTCCAGTCGTTCTGCCACAGGCTGGGTTTGTGCGTGAGCCGGCACCCGGTCTTTTTCCTCACCGTGCCCGCAGTCCTGACAATCACCTTCGGCCTCAGCGCGCTCAACCGCTTCCAGCCCGAGGGCGACCTGGAGCGCCTGGTCGCTCCCAGCCACAGCCTGGCCAAGATCGAGCGCAGCCTGGCCAGCAGCCTTTTCCCCCTGGACCAGTCCAAAAGCCAGCTCTATTCGGACTTACACACCCCTGGGAGGTATGGCAGGGTGATCCTCCTCTCCCCAACCGGGGACAATATTTTGCTCCAGGCTGAGGGGATCCTGCAGACCCACCGAGCCGTGCTGGAAATGAAGGTGAACCACAAGGGCTATAATTATACTTTTTCTAACTGAAGTCTCTTCTTTTTCTGTTTTCAAGGATGGGAGGAACAGTTTTATTGGACACCAACTGGGCGGGGTAGTGGAAGTGCCAAACAGCAAAGATCAGCGGGTCAAGTCAGCCAGAGCCATTCAAATCACCTACTACCTCCAGACCTATGGCTCTGCCACCCAAGACCTCATAGGGGAGAAGTGGGAGAATGAGTTCTGTAAGCTTATAAGGAAGCTCCAGGAGGAGCATCAAGAACTCCAGCTCTACTCTTTAGCATCCTTTAGCCTCTGGAGGGACTTTCATAAGACCAGCATCCTGGCCAGAAGCAAGGTCCTGGTGAGCCTCGTGCTGATCCTGACCACAGCCACCCTCTCCAGCTCCATGAAGGACTGCTTGCGCAGTAAGCCCTTCCTGGGCCTCCTGGGGGTGCTCACAGTATGCATCTCCATCATCACAGCAGCAGGGATCTTCTTCATCACCGATGGAAAGTACAACTCCACCCTGCTGGGAATCCCGTTCTTCGCCATGGGTAACTATCCATCCTTGTGGTAATCGGATTCTATAATTATTATTTTCTTTTTTTAAAACATTAGGTCATGGAACTAAAGGAGTGTTTGAGCTTCTGTCCGGATGGCGGAGAACCAAAGAGAACTTGCCCTTCAAAGACAGGATAGCAGATGCCTATTCTGATGTGATGGTCACCTATACCATGACCAGCTCCCTGTACTTCATCACTTTTGGCATGGGTGCCAGCCCATTCACAAACATAGAGGCTGTGAAGGTCTTCTGTCAAAACATGTGTGTCTCTATTCTGTTGAACTACTTCTACATTTTCTCCTTCTTTGGCTCCTGTCTGGTCTTTGCTGGCCAACTAGAGCAAAACCGCTACCACAGCATCTTTTGCTGTAAGATCCCTTCTGCAGAATACCTGGATCGCAAACCTGTGTGGTTCCAGACAGTGATGAGTGATGGGCATCAACAGACGTCCCATCATGAGACGAACCCCTACCAGCACCACTTCATTCAGCACTTCCTCCGTGAACATTATAATGAATGGATTACCAATATATATGTGAAGCCATTTGTTGTCATCCTCTATCTCATTTATGCCTCCTTCTCCTTCATGGGGTGCTTACAGATCAGTGACGGAGCCAACATCATCAATCTACTAGCCAGTGATTCGCCAAGTGTTTCCTATGCCATGGTTCAGCAGAAATATTTCAGCAACTATAGCCCTGTGATAGGATTCTACGTCTATGAGCCCCTAGAGTACTGGAACAGCAGCGTCCAGGATGACCTAAGAAGACTCTGTAGTGGATTCACTGCAGTGTCCTGGGTGGAGCAGTACTACCAGTTCCTGAAAGTCAGCAACGTCAGTGCCAATAACAAAAGTGACTTCATCAGTGTCCTGCAAAGCTCATTTTTAAAAAAGCCAGAATTCCAGCATTTTCGAAATGATATCATCTTCTCCAAGGCAGGGGATGAAAGCAATATCATTGCTTCTCGCTTGTATCTGGTGGCCAGGACTAGCAGAGACAAGCAGAAAGAAATCACAGAAGTGTTGGAAAAGCTGAGGCCCCTATCCCTCTCAAAGAGCATCCGATTCATCGTGTTCAACCCCTCCTTTGTCTTCATGGACCATTACAGCTTGTCTGTCACAGTGCCTGTTCTGATTGCAGGCTTTGGTGTTCTCCTGGTGTTAATCCTGACTTTTTTCCTAGTGATCCACCCTCTGGGAAACTTCTGGCTAATTCTTAGCGTCACCTCAATTGAGCTGGGCGTTCTGGGCTTAATGACATTATGGAACGTCGACATGGATTGCATTTCTATCTTGTGCCTTATCTACACCTTGAATTTCGCCATTGACCACTGTGCACCACTGCTTTTCACATTTGTATTAGCAACTGAGCACACCCGAACACAATGTATAAAAAGCTCCTTGCAAGACCATGGGACAGCCATTTTGCAAAATGTTACTTCTTTTCTTATTGGGTTAGTCCCCCTTCTATTTGTGCCTTCGAACCTGACCTTCACACTGTTCAAATGCTTGCTGCTCACTGGGGGTTGCACACTTCTGCACTGTTTTGTTATTTTACCTGTGTTCCTAACGTTTTTCCCCCCTTCCAAAAAGCACCACAAGAAAAAGAAACGTGCCAAGCGAAAGGAGAGAGAGGAAATTGAATGCATAGAAATTCAAGAGAACCCGGATCACGTCACCACAGTATGAGGGGTATAGACCAGTGGATTATTTTTCTTTTCCAGTATTGCACAATGATGCAGGGCAAGTAAAGCTCAGACCTCAGCTGCTTGGGCTGGCCAGGGGTAACAAGGCAAGTCAGATCAAGAGTGCATTATTCATGACACTTCAAGGTGCCTGCTTCTTGGGGGGAAGAGGGAATAAAAAAAGAGGAAAAAGTTATTTGCAACCTTGTTCTCCTCTAAAAACAAGTTTCTGGATGTAATCTGAGAGCTCTTCCAAGGAATGGATGAATCAATGGAGTGTTAAGATAGAAGGCCAAAATAACCAGCTTCTTTTAAAAATAAAATGCTTAGGAGTGATGGAGAAGCAAGGAAAGGTGTCCTTCAAATAGGGGGAAAGACATGGGAAATGTGCCATGGCACTTTTCATGCTTGTTTTTTGAACAGGTTGGTCAAAGGAAACCTATGCACTTGGGAAGTACATATTTAATACTGTCTAAACCAAAGGACTTCCCAATCCATTTTATGTGTACATATATATGTATATATCCCGTATATACATATACTTAGTTTTGTCTTTAGGGTACATTGACGTTTATGTGGAGGGAGCTGTCCATTTGAAGATAGGCTGGCTTTTCCCTAGAAAGTCAAATCAACCTTAGCCAAATTTATAGATTCATTAATAGCCGTTCTAAATCAACCCAAGTGTCTCAGCAGTCAGTGTGTCATTCAACTGTGGGATGAGCAAAATAAACAGAGATGTGAGTTCATTAGATTATGCATATCATGTCAGCAGTCATCTAGACTTTTGCTTTGGATGACTTCACAAGAAAACACAAAAGGCATTTGAATTAATTACCACATGGACAAGGTTTACTGTTTCATATTAGAAATAAACAGTTGATATGGATTTTCGTTGGCTTTTACTGTATTTGGAAGACTGATATGGCTGCTTTCAGTGAGCTCACCCAATTGCAAATGAGCGCTTTACACAGATTATCCATACATGAGTCTAAGGGTGCACAAGTATGTGTATGTGAGTTGGGGTACTCCATAGTTACACCGTTCTTATTTTAGATAGGGAAAATAACTGTCATGGAATATAGATAATTAACATAGGAGAAAGGAGACATAACTAGGAAACTCGTAGAGTGAAATAGAATAAAATGGACCATACCCACTCATCACATGCCATCTACTAGTTCTTAGCATAAGGAAACTATTCTAATCCTATAAACTCTAGTGTATTCCTTGCATTAGTATTTGGAACATAACCCAGGCCATGATCACTATAGTAGTGTTCACTACACCTACTGCAGTACCATTTGTAGCTTCTCACAATAGTGTTGCTCTTGTTACCTGGAAAGTGCTCCTCGGTTGGCCCACCTCCTAGGGTGATCGCAGCTCTCCACAGGTGGGATATTAACTATAACTGCTGCTGAATTCTTTCTCAAACAAAAGTACTGAGGTAAATGTTTTCATTAAGTTAAAGTTTAAAACTACTCCCAAGCACCTGTTGGGTGCTTACTTGGACTATTGCTGTGCCTCCTGTCACAGGAAATTACTAGAAAATGCCTTTTCCCATGCCAAGCAGTAACATAATTTATTTCCAGGTAGGACAGAATAAATGTCCGATGATTATAAAATCTGCTAGTAAGCTCTTTTACCTAGAAGAAAGCTACTACTTCCCATCAACTTTGGTTCTATGTTTTAATCAAATTAATAATACCTAAAATAACAAAACTCCTTGACTCAATTATGTTCAGAAAAAAGGTACAAACCATTCCATTCTCGTTATAGTCTCTGGAAATGAAGTTGATAGACTAATGAAGTAACAAAACAAGTATACTTAGACATATAACTTTCCAGAATATAAAGGGGAAAGGGAACAGACCCTAAAATGAAAACATTTAAGTAATATTTCATTTATTAAATGGAGTTTGTTTTGTTTTACCTTGAGGTAATTGGGTTTCAACAGGAAATGATCTATGTCTTCTCCATTGTGTCAGTTTCAGTGCAATATCTATAGATTTGAGTGGGGAAAATTATTGCCCATAATCATAGGGTTATTGTTTTTACATTATTTGTAAAGTCATGTCACAAATACTCCTAGCCTTTTGCCTCATGAACTGCTGTACTAGAATGAACTGGTATTTGGTACGAGTAGCCTCCAGACCATGATCTCATATCTGAAGTAGAAGTTTCAGAGGAGGTTTTTGGTTGGGTTTTGATTTTTTGTTTGGGTGGGAGTTTTGTAGTGGGGGTGCAGGGAGGAGGAGAATTCCTCTTACAGATTACCCATCATTTGTAAAGATTTGATATGGAAGATTTTTATCTCCCATATCAAAATATGGGAGATAATCACTGAGAAAGTTAATTAACTATCACTCCTTTTCTTCCCATTGTGTGCCATGCTCCACTCATTCACCTATTTTTTAAAAGATTGGCTATTGGGGTTGGTTTTTTCTTGGTTCCTATAGACCATTCTGCATGCAAAGAAGAATGGCAGGCTGATTTACAGGGAAAGAATCAAGCATGCCAGTTGTCAAAAGCACATGGAGGAAATGGTATACACTGCCAAATGACCAGGGCAGATCTAATATTATGTCTCCATCCAGATAGTCTCTGTTTAGATAGGGAAAAACAGTTCTTTTTTAGTTTATGTCTTCAAGGATCAAAGTGTCTAAGATAAATATGAATTTCTCATTGTTCGAGTGACTAGAGGGCATTTTGGAAGGAACATTATCTTTTCCAGGACACCGTAGTACTCTTTAGAGAACTGTAGCAATAATTTACTGAAATGGAATTATTTGTTCTGGAAGAGTTAATATACCACCTAAAGTGTCTTAATGCAGTCCTAGGAAGTAATTTAATCCTAAGAAGAATCTAACAGAGCATCGTCTGACCTCCCAACCTCACTGTGAAACAGATGTTTCCAAGAATTCCATTTCCTGAATACTAAGATACATCCTAAGATATGAGATCATGACTTGCAGGTCACCCCCAATCCCAACCTTTTTTGGTAGCTTGTATGCACCTCTCCCTAGTTTTTCCAGTTTGCACTCATTGTTTTGTTCATTTATGAAGTACTAATGCCATTCAAATTAGGAACTTATCTGTTGTCAGCAGATGACCAATCAACTCCTAGAAGAGAAGAAATTTGTGGGAAATATGTTAGCTTTGTGTAATATTTTATTTAATTGAAACATATATGCCCTTAAAGTAAGAGGTTATAAAGTTTGAAAAAACTACTCTTTTTCTGTATGTAAACTGGAATGTGGATTTATTTCCTTCCATCAGAATTTAAATTTGAATTGGAAAGTGCCATGTGAGCTCCACTCTCTTTGATGTTAATAAACTTCAAAGAGGTACTCACCTAAATTACAGAGAGATCAGCTAAAAGATTTTTTACCGTTTATGGTTAAAGGTAATCATACCTTAGAGATTTGATTCTTTAGACCAGCCTTAATTCTTTTTAATGAAAGTCATGTTTAGATGTCTTCCCAGGAATTCTTGCAGTTACTATGAACCTCTTTGAAGGCTGTGCATGAGTATTCTATGAAAGAACTATTCTCCTCTGTTGTTGTATCATGTAAGTGGCCCTTTCCTATTTGATTCCCATTTATTTCCACAGAATTTAGGTTTTTACCTTGTGAGGTGAGAAGAATAATGATGACAAATGTTTTATGATGCTATTATAGTTATTCTTGAATGTTAAATTCAAGACAGTAAAAGCTTTGTCCATTTTGTAATTATCTATCACATTTCCCCGTAATAAGCTAATCCTTCTAGGCTTGTGGTTAGAGCTAAGGATTAACTATTGCCATTCAGAATTACATGTATTTTTATAAGTTGACTGTAAATATCATAATTACAGTCACATATTTTTATGACCAAATAGTTATGAATGCACGGCACTATGCATGCTTTGTTATTAATAGTACATAGGTTATTAAAGACACTATTTTCAGGGTTATTGCAACTTTTATTAAAATTTCTTACATCACCTATTCATAAATGCCTCATGGCTTTTGGTCTTAAGGGCCTAAAGTCCACAGAAAGTTCCATCCCCAGGTAAGCAATTTAAGAATTGCCTTCCCTGGGTATCAGTAACAACCACCTCTTCTAGAATGGACTTCGGAAAATCTCAGAAGTGAAATCTGGCTTCCAGGCAAAGGGCCTAGTATATTCTGTATTGGTTAGTAAATAAACATAATTTTATGTCTTGTGTTTGCTAATCTTATGGTGAAGCAGAAAATACAATGCCATGAGACTGACATTTAGATATTGTCTCTTAGAGATTGGAGAAGTCAATGATTTGCTCGGCATCCTACTACAGGGATCTTTCTGTTCAGTCTGGTTTGTTGGTGTCTGCGAAGGATATTGGCAATCTTTGCAAAAGTGAATCTGAAAACTGTTACTTATTCCAAAAGAGCCTCAGAAGCACTTTTCTTCCCTTTACAAACAAAAAACAAACAAAAAAAGTTTTAGCTTTTTCTCAATTACCAAAATTTTGTGACAATTTTATGACATTGACCCAAAACATATTTATGGCTGAATTGGTATGCCCTTGCTATTTCCCCATCTTCAATCTCAATATGAAATTGAACATCATCACTGTGGTGCGGACCTTTATGCTAATATTTTAAATCAGTGAGCTGCAGATATATAGGATAGGGAAAAATCAAGTTTTTTACTACTTTGTCTACAAAATAACTACAATGATATTGACCCAAATGAAAGCAGCAAAATCATAAGTGAAAGCAACAAAGCCACACTGCATGAGATCCAGCAGGGGAGGGACTGTGTATGGGTATAGCAGCAGTAAATTACCTTGATTTATCAACTAAAGGACCAAGATTAATCCACCATCACGTTTAACTTAGGAGCACAAGAGGTGGTGTTCTGTGTTTGAAGTGTTGTGGAGTTAGATCAGGCAACATTTGAAATGACACTGGAAGGATATTGAGAGATGAGCCCACATCTCAGAAATCAAGATGTCTGTAAGTAGGTGTGATAGAACAAGTGGAATAATACCACATATTCTGTGATTTAGAATACAGCAGAGAGAATCACGTGGTGTTGCAAAACTATAGATTCTCAACTGCTAGCAAACTTGATCATAGGCAAATACATTGCACTTGAAGACTGGGTTCTCATTTGTTAGATTCATAACCTAATCTTTGCAGTGGGAGGTGCTCCTGAATTTCCAAGCACAAAGGAAGAGCCGTAGACCCTTTTGTTAGTGAAAGTGAAAAGCTAGGGAGACTCTTTGTAAAGAAGCTTAAAGTAAGCACCGACATAAGCATCATTCATTCCCAGAGTGGCTCTCATTGACTATATTTTGTGAGTCTTTGAGTCATAATGAACACTTTTTCTAATCAGTTTTTTTCATACTTAATGAGGACTCTCTATTGCTGATAGAGAAGCCACTTGCTTTTCTTATAAAACGGAAAACAACTCAAAAGAGCAATATATAGGGTTAAGAATATATTTATAGTATAACTTCCTAGTCTACAAATCACATTTTATGTCTTCTGCATCTCTAAAGATGTAAAAATTAAATGGGAGTGTACCTTAAACTGAAAACCTCTATAAGGTAGATATTTTTAATATAATAAAGTATTTATAAAGGAAACTATCACTGATTTTGCACTATCTTAAATTATAGAAAGCCAGCTTCTACTATTTTTCCCCAGTTGAAAATTTCCCTTAAGAAAGGTCTCACAGGTCATGGTAATTATAAAATCTTAAAAATCAGAAAGAAACTTTAGGAACAGAGTAGGAATCACCACTGATGGTGTGTGATTCCTGCTGTGTATGATTTCATTGCACTTATCTGAGCTGAGGTTTTTAGAAGCCATTTGTAGCTGAGCTCTGGTTTCCCAACAGCTAATGGCATGGTCTAATAGAGGAGCATTACGGTTTTCTTTCCCTCTGTTGCCACAGTTTGTAGAGTAAGCACATTGCCCACAAGGCTCTGTCAAACCAGAGGGGGAAAAAAATTCTAATGCTTTGGAAGACTGCATTGAAGAATTTCCTAGGAATAACTAGGAAACACTCTCATGGACGAAAGATTACTGGTGTTTAATAAAAATGTATAACTTTTCAGTGCTATATAAATTTAACTTATATTCTCAGTAGCGGCAGTCTACAGTATGTTATGGGGAGCATTTAAATTATCTAATGTAATATGGTTACTAGAATCTCTCCCTGGACACGGAAACACCTTCTATCATTTTATCTGATGAATTCACTGGTTGTTGGTAGCAACACTGATAGAGCTGGGGAAAAAAAAAAAAGAATAAGCCGTCATATTCTTGCATCTCCTGGTACAGTCTGTAGCATCTATTTTCAAGTAGAATAAGGGAATTCTGGCATCTTTTCTTCACAAACATAAATGTGCTACAAACTGATAAACTAGACCTTAAACTAGTCAATGCAAATATCCCAAAGTTTTAGTAGTTTAAGCAACAACTTTATTATACTTTCCTGTTAATTATGCATATTTTTCAGCAGTAGACTTTTTTGCTCTGAACTAGGAAATCTGTCACAGATTGAAAAGGGCAGAGATCTCTCCAAGCTACCTCATAAGGGTATTTAAAGACAAAATGGCATGCAATCTTTGATTAAATGGCAATATATTAAAGCCACAAAGCAATATTATTTATCACCTTTCCTTGATGCTCATTCACTTTATCAAATTAGACAAGGCAAAATGTAAAATGAGCACTCCTATATGCAGTCCCACTTATACATTCTGGTTAACATAATATTCATTAATATGAAATCTTTCAAGGCAGTTGTTAGTTGTCTCCCTACAGATATCCCAGAGCTCAAAAATTGACTCAGAAAGAGAGTAATCTGACTTTGATTAGAGGCAGCAGTCTACCCAGTAAGATGCACAAATAATCTGTGAATAACTTCAGAAAAATTCCAAGTGCATTTCACTTATCACTTTTCTTGGAGGAAAAAATCTGTTCGGGTGTTTGTTTGTTTATTCTAGGCAAATAGAAAGAGACAAAGTTACCATTATTTGGCATTTTACTTAAGTTTTCTTTTCCTCTGGAAGGCATTGCTATTATTTTCTGCTAAATCGGGGTTTTTAAAACACAAGTCACTTACGGAAACATTAGCATCAGTGAAAAGAAAACTCCTAGGGAGAAACAGTCTTCACCCATGCATAGACAAATTGTAGAAATGAGAGTAAAAGTTGAGCATTTTTATTTTCTTTCCTAAAACAAAACCCACTTGTTCTTAATCCTAGCTAGACAAAATACCAGTTTCTACAGCAAAGAAGGGTGACTAAATGTATGAAATTATGAAACTTTGATGTATTAACACTACAAACCTCATGGCAAACCATCAATTCCAGATGTCTTTACCCATAACAATATTCCTTCTAAAATACTCTATTACATATAGGTTCATCCCATTCATGAAAACAGCCTCATTTATCACTCCCAAAATAGTACAAACAAAGCCATTTTAGGTTTCTGCTCTGTAGTTCTGTACCTTGGGCTCTACAACTAAAGCTACCTTACTGAGGAAAGCTTAAAAACGAATTGTGAACAAAAATGTCAAATCAAAAAAACATTACCCAAGTTGTATTTCCATCCAAAAATATCTCCTGTGAAATAGAAGACTGCTGTGTAGCCATTTTAGATCTCACAAAGAAGAAAATATTCTAAAAGTACCTATTTTTGATCTTACTAAGAACCCAAACCAAAAGTCCTTCCAAAGTTTCCAAAGTTTCCAATTCACCTGAATTTGGTCCATTATCAAAATTTACCTCTATGTTGATCAGTGAAAAAACATTTTGCAAAACAGGTTTTTCTTAACTATAATAGAAACAAATAAAGAACAAATTATTTCCCATAGATTTGCATGTGTAAACACACATTTAATAATTAAATGAATCTCATACCTCAGTCAAGGGAAATTATGTTCCAAATATTTCCTTGTTCGGTTCATCATTATTTTCATGTTTTGGACACACTGAAATACAATAATTTTAGTTAAATTGCTCATAATTTATCTGCATGACAAATCTATTATCTAAAGCTTACAGGTACAAATCTTAAGAAAAATAACAATTAAATCTTAGCTACTTGGAAAAAAAAGTCATCAAAATCATATTTACTACAGTGCCACTAGGCAAAGTTAAACAGCATTTCTGGCTATCTCAACTTTTTATTTTAACAACAAAAGAAATCTAGTTCCATTAGTCATAATAATAGAAATAATTTATATATTAAAGTAGTGATAAATTATACAGGTGTATATTCTATAGTTCTTAGGGTCAAATATGAGGTCTTTTAAAATCACAATCACAAATGCTGTAAAAGCTAGGTTATTCTTAAATTCGCCAGATTTTTCTTCATTCTTTATTGTTAGTATTAAATGCCCCACAGAATATTATAATATGCAACTTATTCCTCTAACCTCAGTGAGAACTTCGAGCATGCTACCTTTTAATTCTAGGCTAAGAATTAAACTTCCTAAACAAAACATCTTATAACATCACAATGTAAAATAACATAATCTATGTTTTTTTAGTATTTTATTGAATCACAAGTTCTAAAACTTATAATGTAATTTTTTATCCTTTAAACATTCAAGAATACATACATTAAAATAATACTGTGATGATATATATCAATTATCTCTCCGTGGTTAAGATAAAGCATTCTGAAGCAAATACAAAATGTCTTGGCATTCCTGAGAGATATTTTTATGAATCCCTAAGTTCACAAATGTCTCTAAAACACATAAATTACTAAAGCATTACTAAAAGATTCAGATAGCACTTTAACACCCCTTAATAATTATGTTACCTTCAAATCTACAGCAATTTATAATCGGGTCAAATAAATTCTACCTAAAATTTATCACTGCATTACATTGCATTATTGTAGTAATATTAACTATAAAAATACTTGAACCAACATTTTTCTCACCATATGAGAGCTGCAGAAGATGGAGACAATGAGTGAGCCAGCGGCTCCTCAGTAGTACCCAGAGATTAATCACAAAGCACATCCCTTTGGCTGCACGCTATACAGTTTCAAGCTGGGGCATAATTGTTCAGGGGCTATCAGCACCACTTCTAAGTCACTAAAACCAATCATGTTAAATATTTCAATATCCAAGTCCACTGTATTTTGATGAATAATGTGGTGGCATTATACATAACGCATAGATAACCAACATTCAAAATATGTAAGGTCACTTGATGCCAAAATTATACTTAAACAATTTAATATTCCACAAGCCACTTCAAAAGCTTTATCATTGCAAAGCTCTCCTCATTATTGACGTATGATGAGGAGACCAAAGAAGTCTTAGTAATATTTCATTTTATATAGTTTGCCGTATGTTTTCTTAAAAACAAGGATGCCTTTATGTCTTTCCTGGAAATGTTTGGACTTATTCAATAGCCATTTTCCTGTCCAAATTTAGTATTTTAATTATTAATTTTATTCTGCTTTTTTCCTTTAAATATGTTCAACTTTTATCATTTCTAAAATAACTTTTCTTTAGAGTAATTAAGCATGTTTTCTCCTTTACATAAAAATAAGCATGGCTAGAAAGGAATGAAATAAGAACTCAGAAAAATTAAGCTGGACATTTGGAACCTATTTGCAAATACTAAATAAAGTTTGCAAAAGTACTATTTATTGTCATTTATATGTGCTTCAAGTTGAAATTCTCCACTGATTTTATTTTAAAAATGGCAACTGACATGCCAAACTATGAAGCACACAATGTCTGCTTTGCAGACGTTCAGTAATTATCCATTCAGTGAAGAAAAATATAAAAGACTTCTCCAGCTTATCAGTTGCCTGCTCATGACCTAATGAAAAGGAGGTTATTTAATAATTTCAATCTTTGAGAGCCCATATTCAGAAGCTTTTGTTGTTGTTTTGTTTCATTTTCTTGAATTTTCCTATATAGCCAGTTACACAATAATAAGGCCCCATATAAAGGAAGAATTTCAAGTTTGTTGGTAATAACTGTCCTTTCCTATAAGTTGAAATGCTACAACCTAGAGCTATACACATCTTGATAGTAAAATAAGGGAGAATGTGATCCAACATAAAGAAAAATTAAGGACAAGGGTGTTTTTTTAAAAAAAAAGGTAAAGTGAGAAAAAATTTTAAAACGGATCTAAAACTGTTGAAGAAGGGACTAAACAACTGAACTGAAACCTTTTTTTTATTTAGTTTCTGTTCATTAGCTTAGTTAGGCTTTAAAAACAAAGGAACACATTGGAAAGTTTCAGAAAAACCCTGACATATCTAAGTCTCCAAAAAGTTTGTTACTCTTTAAAAAGATAGAACTAGAAATTCAGTCCCATTTTAGGATCAAGATTTGATGTAGATGGGTTTCTGAAGTACCCCTAGATGGCTTGTGATTGTACCTATTTACTTACCTCATATTTAGGAGCACCTATATTGGTCTCTGTGCTAGGCTCAGAAGAAAATACCACTAAACTATTCATAGTTCCTGACTTTGAGGTATGCATGATCTGTTGAGGAAATTTGCAGCTGGAGTATTCAAGGAAAGTAAGGAAGGAATTATGAACTGATCCACATTGAAGTGTGGGTAAGATTCTAATAGATAGAGATGGAGGATGGGCTCAACAGTCAGGGAGAAAAAGTGAAATATACAAGGGCAGGAAAGCAGGTTGTCCAGGATGAAGGCTATAACAGATGAGATGATAGCAACCCAGAAGAGACTTGTTACAGATGGGAATAAAAAGGAAGCGCCCATTGTGAGTGGTATTATAAAGCATTGCCAGGATATGGGGAGTTACTTGGATTTTGGAGAGGGATCATAAAGAAAAAGCTCTTTTTATGATGTATCCTTGGGCTTAAATGCAGTGAATGGTTTACAAAATGTAAATACACAGTCTCTATTTTTGAATTTTAACTGTTAAAATCAAGGATCCCAAAACTGAGCAATATCACATAAATTTATAATCTCTCTTGCTTTGAAATGTAGTGGTTGCAAGAGCCAGTTTAGAGCATGAGTTTGATTCTCCTGATGATGGAACACCGTCCACGTTCTGGCACAAAAGCCCTCAAAGTGTGAGAGTAAGAGACTGACATGGATTGCTGGGAACCCAAACTCTCCAGAACAAACAGCTCAAACTAATACACTCCAATTAACTATCTCTGTTAATATTATTTTAATTAACAATTCAAATAATACCTGCCTAATAGAATAGGTATTATTGTCCCTGATTTATAGATTGTTCCCAGAAAGAAAACATTGTAAACAAGTACTATGTCCCTATGGTAAAATATATCATCTTTTCATCATAAATCAGTATGAAAGGTGCATGTACAGAGAAGTCCAAATGTAAATTATATGTGATGAAAAATAACTGCATAGATTTTCTCCCCATCTATCCTTTTCTAAATGTAAATTTTAAGACAATGAGTTTGTTAAAATGCTTAAAACTATTTTTTAAATTCACTTCCTTATGATTCACTGATGCTTTCTTTGAAGATCACATAAGGTACATATGCACTTAGTTTTTAAGCATAAACCTAACTGATTTATACATTACCCTTGTCCTTTTTAATAGTTAAAGTTTTAATTATAATAGTGGTGCTCCCCAAAACCAGCAATCATATTACAAGATGTTTGGAGGAATATATTTTAAACTTTAAACCTGAAAAAAGCATTTCCTAATTATGCTTTTTAGAGTTATAGATAAGGTTGGAGTTGGCCTGGGGAGGCCCCATTTTCCAACTGGTTCACGAGGAGGACATCTGTTCACAGAAGTAGAATGGAGATAAATCCAACAACCAAGTGGCCATACGAGACCATGGTCAACAAACACACTCTAAGAGACATTTTGGATAACCCTAGGAGTAACAAAGCTAGTGGTTCTCAAAATTTGCTGTACTTTGGAATGACCTAGAGAGATGTTTAAAGTCTCAATGCCCAGACTTCATGCCAGACTACTTAAATCAATATATCCTATAGCGAGACCCAACCTCAGTACTTCTGGGAGTTCCCATAGTGATTTCAATGTGTGGCTCAATTTGAAAAACAGTGGCTTAGACAACCAAGTCAACACATTTAATCCAATAAATACTGATAGAGCCTTTTATTAAGTGAAGTTTTAAAAAGTCACAAGACAAAAGCGTCTGTGACATCTATAACTAGAATATAAGCCAGAACTTGTACAGAGTCCAAAAGGAGATATCCAGAGGGTAGAGAGATGATTTCTAGTAGAGCCAAACCTGGTATGAGTGTGTTGCATTAAGATAGCACTTAAGATGAGGTAAGATTATTGGCCTGAGCACCCCATGTGACGGGACCAGACTGAGCAAAGCCATAACATGCAACAAAAGCACAGAATATGTTCCTGGGTCAACGAACTCAATTTAGCTTGAGGGTACATTTCCAGTACAGGAGTTGAATTTGTACAAACCAGAAAGTTTCATATAAGGACCTGCAAACATCATGCTGCAGAATTTATATTTGATTTGATGGACTCAGATTACTTTTTATTATTATTATTATTAGATTCAAAATTTAGAAGTATTAATCTGCAATGTTCTAAGTGTAGGTTAGACTGGAGATGAGAGACCTGAACCAAAGAATTAAGTTAGGAGGCTGTTGTGGTCATCAGCAATGAAGGTAATATTGGCCTGAAATAGAGTTGTGGCACTGAATATAAAAAGGAAGAAATAAATACAATTCACAAAACTTATATCTGTAAGATGGCCTGAACACCCAAGAACTTTGAGTGTCTAAAACACAACAATATTCACATTAGTGAATTTAATGTGGTATAACAGTAACTAGTTATTAGCTCTGTGTGATCTATTTACTACAATACTCTAATGTATAGTTTAATCTTCACATTCCTGTGGTTTTGACATGCAGCGTGGCCCATTTTTATAACATTTGTAAAGCTTTACCACAAATTTTCAGGAAATTGCTTTATCTTTACAGAACAGTTGATTTGGTTTTCTGCATATCTAACTTGGGGAAAAATGGTTTATATTGCATTAATTAAATTCAGTAAATAAAAGATGAGTCAAAGAGGAAGAAACGAATATCTTAGGAACATAAATAGGCAGTCTAATCTTTTATACTTTTTTCCATGTAAAATTACTGGATACTCAGGTATATATAACTCTTATCTACATGCACGTATTATAGCTAGAGACACTACAATAGTATCTAGATTAATCTACATATATAAACATCAATTTAATTAGCAAATAATTCTTGAGATTTATTTGCATTTCAGGGAATTTAGCAGTTCAGGTGATTTATGCTTAGAAACAAGATCACTGTTCCTCCCACAATCAGAGATCTGCTCTGCAGTCATCTTCTATGAAAGTTATGTATAAGGCACATGCTTTTATTCTACCATAAAGATGTAGTATTGCAATGTTATGTCAGCACTGGACAAAGATGGATATATATGTAAAATGTAATTTTCACAACATATCCTTACACATAGTTACACATTCATTGGATGGCCTGTCTCTAATTCAAAACTTTTCCTATGGTATAATTGTCCTGTCAAATATTTCACACATACATGGTTTTAACATTAGCATTAAAATGACCTGTGAAAATAATCCATATGAACTCTTTGTATTCTTCTACAGTCATAGAACTAAAATACGTGAGGATGAGGAAGCAGATAACAACTTGAGAAAATGTAAAAGAGTTGGAACTTGGAGCCACAGTGCCATGCAATGGGGCCACACAGCAGCTTGATCATCCACGTAGCTTTATGCGATGCCCTTTGGGTCATGGCTTTCACCAGGTAGCTTACTCAAAAAAAATGTAATTATCTATTAACCCCTTTATTCTCCAAATCTTTCATTCAAGAAGAATTTTAAACATCTTCTATGTGCCAGACACATAGAGAGTAAATGCAAAGAGAAATGAGAGGCAGCCACTACCCATCAAGGATTTTAGCAAAGCAAACTAGTAGGTGAAATAGCCATATATATATATGTGTGTGTGTGTGTATATATATATCTCAAAAATAATGGGCTCCATTTATAGAGCAGCGATTCTCCCACTTAAGCATGTATCAAAATCACCTGGAGGGCTTGTCAAAGCACAGCCTGCATATCCCCATCTCCAGAGGTTCTGATTCAATAGATCTGGAGTGAGGCCTGAAAATTTACATTTCTAACAAGTTTTCAGGTGATGCTAATGCTACTAGTCTGAGGAACCACACTTGGACTTTGAAAATCTCTGAAATCTAAGTTTGTGAACAGCAACAGACATTCTGAGAATAGTTGGATTAAATCTGTCCAGGGAAGAAGGTGAGGACAAAGGTCAGCTTCTCACCACTAGGCCTGAAAGGCTGCATAGTTGAAGAGTGCAAAGACATTCCAGTTTGAAGAAAAGAAATTACCTGAACTAAGGCCATATCTGACAAGTCTACCTGTTGGTAGAACTCATCTAGAAGACTTTTTAAACTCTTGAAGGGATGGCCTTAGTAATCTCTATTTGTAATAAGTTGCTCTGGACAGTCTTTTCATGAAGAAAATTTAGGAACATGGAACCAAGGCGTAGAGTATAAAAGAATGTGTCATTTTCAGAGAAGTCCTGTTATAGACTGGTTTAACTAGAACCACTGTATACTAGAACTAGCACTCTATACTAGAACTAGATTCATGTAGGACATGAGTTAAGTTTGAATTTCCAATAATCAGTGAATGAAATTTTTAGTACAAGTATGTTTCATGCAATATTTGGAATCTACTATACTAAAAATACTTGTTTCTCTGAAATTCAAATTTAACTGGGCATATTGCATTTTTACTTGCTAAATCTCACAACCCTAAGAATGTAGGGTATGTGTCAGGTGGAGAAAAGAACCAGAAATAATGAGGCTGAAACACTATTATATTATTAGGCCAAATAATAGTAAAGTACTATTTTTCATGTGGGATATGCAAGTGTAGCATGTAGCTAATGAAGCTTAAATTTCTGAGCCCATTGCTTACATAAGTCTTTTGGAGGCCCTAGGACAGTCCTTAGCAGTATGTTCACATCTTATGTTTATATAAAATTTTCAAATGTATGATATTTTTGCATTCTTTTCCTTAAAAGGGGACTCCAAAAATGTATACACTTCAGGCTCAACAAAATTTTGATCTGCCCCTGCATGTGGGACCACATAAGTCTCAGATACAACACAAAAATCATATTGATAAATACCAACTCTTAAGTAAAAAGTTAAGTACAATGAATGCCCAGAGAATTTGAAGATCTTTTTGTTCCTATATTATCACGAAATGCTACTTGAAATTAAAATGGCTTCAACACTGGCAAAATGAAGCCTATTCTTTGAATTACCCTCAATGTGTGAAATTAATGTTCCAGTAGCATAAAGACAGTATTTGATTTCCCAGATATAATTGACCATGGGTCATTATGTTCATGGAGCATCTTAAAGAACTAGTGTTCCAGGAAGCAAACATTGATAATGTCATGTTAGAGAAGCCTGTCTTTGTTACTGAAGAGCAGATGAGTATTACAATTCCAAAGGAAACAGTATTAATGGGTCTGTGTGGAAATCAGTTCTTATTTTCTAAACAATATTGCTGATTTCTAGCTATTTGAGTAATTTATAACCTAATAGAAGAAAAGAATACTTAAGGAAAAATGATTCATCAGCATGAATTTCAATTAAAATAACACAGAACTAATTTTTCCCTTCTGTCCCAGTACAATTTCAGGGAATGAGAAGTAAGCAAATGGAAACCAAGTTAAACTAGACCATAAATAGTAAAATATGAAGAAAAAAATTGACAAATGGCCAGGAAACCAAATAAATAAACAGGTTGATATTTTATTTTTCATTCTTTTGAAAATGATATAGCATTCTAGAATAATTGAAAAATTTTGATCTTGAATAAAAGACTTCAGGAAGGTTATTTCTTGGAGAACTTCAATGAAGGGAAAAGGGGGAAAGCAGCCTACAAAAAAAATTTAGTATGTGTTGAAAATGGTTGTAAGTAGATCTTTGGTCCCAACAGCACAGCTACTAAACTATGATATACGCCAGACCCAAGATATTAAAAAAAAAGCCATAATGCAACAAAAGTAATGATTGGCAAAACCGATAATTCATTAAAAATCCATCAGGCCTCCTAAAGGCCAACTTGGTCATACCTATACAATAAAGAAGTGCTGAAACTCCAATCAGAGTTACACACAATATGTAAGTCAAATATCTCTTACCAAATGTTCCAATAGATTTTCTTTTTGTATTAAATTCGAATACTTAGAGTACTGGGTTATGTTCAATAATAGGAAGTCACAGCTAAAAGTCGACAAAGAGAATAACTGATTGGAAGAACTTTTTCGATAACAGGAAATATGGACAGTTACCTAGGAACTAGGAAAATAAAATGACCTGATGAACTAGCCATATCATTCATTCATTAATCCATCCAACAAACATGGATTAAGAACCTATAATGTGCCAAGTGATGTACAAAGTCCTGTGTGAGGGACAAAGCAGTTCAAATTGCTCAGCGGAATACTTTAATGTCTCATAAAAAGAAGAAAGTAACTATTTGCTTTCACTGAAACATTTGTTATGAGACATTGGCAAAACTAGAGTTATTATTTATTTGCCTGCTATTAACCTAATTAACCTGCTATTAATCTAAAAATTGTTCAAGATTCTTAGTTAACATGTCTTCCATAATAAATAGAAGTTGCTATACTGATTTTTTTGTTTGTTGGACATAAATGTCAATGAGTACTAGATGTGTTTTGGACAAAATGGTAAGATAGGAAGGCAAGGATGCCTAATGATTGATTAGTGTATTAAACACAGCAGATACAGCCTTGAGGGTATACATCTTTTTGTTTGAAATTAATACACTTAAACAAATTAGTGAATGTAAGTGTAAATAGGTTCCCAAACTCATAATTTTACCCAAAAGAAATAAATACTAGTAAGTAAACAGTCAGGCAAGAATTGAGACACAAATAAAATTTTTTTAAAAAATAGTTTTATGAAAGAACATCAGCAAGGAGTGTTAATGAGTCGTTTTCTACCCTGTTGCCACCTCTTCTATTTAGCACAGCAATGACTAAGACATATTTAGAAGGATGGCCTAAAGAAAAATCAGGACTAAGTAGTTTAGGTAAAAAGAAGAATTCATCTACAGATGGAGAAAAACAATCTTGCCCTTCTTCACGCCAAGTTCCAACATGTTTGAAATTTAGCACTGGAGGGATTGGGAGAGCTCAATAATTAGACTGCGATTGAAATGTTCCACTAAAATAATGATTAGAGAGGCATCCAGGGGCACTTTCTATCTTCTTCATTCGACCTCAGCATGGAGCACATCAACTCTGTTTCTTAGTTGGACTATACTACCTTAGATACAGAACTGATTTTTAAAAGTATATAAAATTATTTCAAGTCTAAAAATCATAAAGAGTTTATCTCAGGATAAATAATTTTTATGAAAGTATTTTATCGCCAGTTCATTTGTAACCTAATTGCTTTGCTTAAGTAGATAAATCCCAAGCAATGAGTGAAATAAACTAGTAGACTAGTGGGTTTTTAACCCTCTACCTATGTCTCTCAAATGTTTATAATTTCTGCTCCACTAATAGCCCTGACCCTGCTAGGTAACAATACTCTAGGAAATTGAAGATATGAGTTCAGAGAAAAAAAATCATAAAGGAAGATAGACATTGTGAAGAATGGGCAGTAGTGCTAATGTAAAGAAAGAAAGAAGGCTGCATGGATGAGGGATTACATTTTCTGTAGGACAGGAAGAAGAGATCTACAGATGTATAGGTATAAGCTCTAAGTTGGGATAAGCAATGATGTAGATTACTAAACAAAATCAGATCATGTGTCTTATCCACTGAGTTCTACCTTAATGTTTTTGTTTTCATGGCTATATTCTCAAAATACCTGAATTTGTTTTTAGAGTCATATATTTCTTTGTCTTTTCTTAATTGACAGTTTTATATATTTCTTTCATTTCTTTCTTGATTACCTTGAGTTTAACATCATGTGCTATATGGGATGAAGAAAAAGTATGATGTGTTTTCTACCTTTAAATTGCTTGCAATCTCTTTAAAGATGCTGACAGAAGAAATAGTCACTCACAATAAAGCACAAGAAATGATTGCATGATTCATACTTTAGAGTTAAGAGAATCTGGGTATAGGGAACTATTGGCATTAAAGGGGAATACTTCAAGAAGGAAATGCAGCTTCAAATAGGCCTTGAAGAAGGCATTTTATCTGCCTAAACAAAAGAACCATCTCTTCACAGACATTAACTTGGGTGGGAGATTCACGAAAGAGGGGAAGCCCCACCCAGTCTGTTCCCCTGTCTCCTGCTCTGACCACTTCTCCAGCCACTGCCCCCTTTGTTCTCTCTGCATCAACCATGCACCCCCTTTGGTCTTTTGTCATTGCAGTTCCCACCACCCTGAATGCTCTTCTTCCCCCAGTTAGCCACAGATCTTCCTCCCTCACATCTTTTTGGTTTCTTCTTAAATATTAAATAAGTATGCATTAGAGAGGCCTTTCCTGACAATCTCATGAAAATATAGTAAATCTCCTCCCTTCTTTCATATTTGTCATGGGATTTGTTTATTGTCTGTCTGTCCCCAGTAAATTGAAAGCTCTAAGGGGGCAGAGATATTTTTCTGCTCTGTAAACTGCTATAAGCCCAGTACCCTGAAGGGTGCCAGGCACATGTTAGGCATTCAATAAATATTTGACAAAGGAAGGAAGGAAAGGAGGGAGGGAGGGAAGAAATTAGTTCAGGTAGACCTTGAAAGCTTCAAGTGTTTCAGTTGCAAATATATTAGATGTATCTCATTATCTAGTAAGTCATTTTAAGGTAAACTTACTGATACATTTGAAAGTTGTTTGCCCATGAATTCTTTGCTAGGTAATATTAACATCTACCCCTGCACTCCCTTAAATATTTATCAGTAGCTTAAACTTTAACAAAAGACATGGTTTCCTTTGGCAGAGCAGGGACTGTGCTCGTATCCTAGCTTGTCAATGGAAAGAAAAAGAAATACTGCTGAACAAGTGAAAGATTATCATGGCAGCCACATCCTTAAATGGGAGCAATTGGTAGCCTGCTGCTTCTCAGGCTTAAAGAAGTAAAAGATACTGCCCCAAGCCATTTTCAGCTGGAATTGTAAGAGTATGCACACAAATACACAAAGTTACCCTGACATAAGCGTGAATAAAATATATTATCTGATGCTCAGGAACATTTCCTTCTTCCCTCAAAATGAATAATTTATTGGTTTTCTACCTGCTGTTTCCAAGCTCACATTAATGATTCATTGATTAGTCTCAAAAACAGATGCTTGTAATTAAATCATAGGTTCTGTAAGATCATTAACTGGTTCTCTAATGGCTGAAAGAATTAAGGAGAAATGGGGTAGTTTAAATTCATAGATTCAAGAAGGATTATAGGAAGCATATTCTGTACAAATGTGACATTTGCTGTATTGTTTTCCTTTCTGATAGAAATTTCTCACCTTCTAAATTTTCATTTGTATGGAACTTGTTTTAGTTTTCTTAACATCAGCAGGTTTATTATTTATTCCACCCACAGAAATTCTGACTCAGATGGCTAGTGCAGTGTAGCCTTGTTACTTGTGTTCAGATTTCTTATTGCTCTTTGTTTTATGCCTTAGTTTATCCTTATTAGAATCTCTCCAAAATAATTGATAATTTATGTTGGTCAAGTAGCATTCCATTATCTGTGGTAAAAAATGCTTTATTAATTATACCACATAGGTTTCAGCATGTGCAAAGTCTTCTGAAAGTATCATAAATGATAGTTGTTTGGGAGATGTGATAACTTTTATTTCCATTAATGTTTACATTTCTGCCTCATTCTCAGCTGAGATTGTTACTTATATTTTTATCCACTTGAATCTTGAAGTTAAGGTAAGCTGAATATATCTAATTGTCTTTCATACACATTACTTTGTTCTACAGAAGAAATTTATTAATGGAGTAAGGTGAATATGATAAACTCAAATCAGATTTTCTTCTTATGTCTGCCCCTGAATCCAAAATTGGGGGTGCCTGCTATAAAATCAAGTATGTTTATGAAAACCTTCCCTCTCCTATAATTGCTGGAGTATTCATTCAGAGCTCTCACTTGCTATATAATTTCTAACCAAACACTTTCCAGGGAATGTACAACAAGGAAGTACATGGACAACACTCAAATTCAAATGTCCATAGATGGTGGAATTTTACCACTCTTTAGCTTACAAGCTCAATCAACTGAAACGTTTCAGAAATGTTTGTGTTTGGGGTTTGGGTTTGAGATGTGAAACAAATGACATCCTTAAACATGTTATTGTTAGTCTTCAAGGTACATATGTGTACCTTGATATAGAACTATTTATAGTTACAGTTTGCTAAAAAATTATTATAATGAAATTAACTTTGGGAGGTAGATGTTAAAGTACCAGCTTGTAAAAAGAATGTTTAATGCCAATCATTTGTATGTTTAATACCTGTGTGCTCAATGTAGTGTCATCTTTACTAGATGATTTACTTCACAATGTTTTCATTCCTGTTCCCCAAATGAAAATAAGTAGTCTATTAACTAATTTACAGCTCTTAGTTTTGGATACTATTGCAGAGACACAGGAGCACTTTTAACTCAAACACTATGGTTTACCATAGTTTTGCGGTGGTATGAAATTGAGTTAGCACTGCAATGCAATATTGAAAAAATCAGAATGCAATAAAGAAATGTAGATATCACCTGTGACTACTTCATGTACTACCCAGACTCCTCATTTATTGTTTGAACCCAAGGGTTAGTTTTTTATCTTGCCAAAAGGACATGATCAGGAAGTCAGTGTGATACCGTCTTGCTGCAGTGCAGAAGTTTTAAGAAGCAAGATACTTTTTAATGATGTACTATCACAGGATAGAAGTTATGCCCTACATGAAACTACGTATTCGCAGAAACTTTGTGTCGTCAATGTGCATCTGTTCTTACTAGTCTGGAGGGAAACAAATAAGATTTCCAGTTTTCTGCTGATCCAACACCATTTCCCATAGGCAGCACAATACACCAGCACACAGTTAGCAGCACTTTGGGACAAAACTGTTGAAAGGAAAGAAACAGTGATTATTCTGAAAACATGTAAAGCAACACTGATCATAAGTAATTTTTGTTAGGTGGGACAATACTATATAATATGATTTCTTGTGTCTAAATTTTCTCTAAAAGATTATTTGGGCTGGGTCCAGAAGGCTCCAATTTCCCTAAGCAACCTTGATCATCAATGTTGTCATGCTTCAGCTTTTGGCAGTTTTGATTCATTACCAATTATTAATATCATTATTTAAATATGAATATTGTCCCTTCCCATTATGAAAAGCTATTACAAACATATATGGATTTATATAAAGGTTGATGACTATATGCTTTTTTATATTAGAAAATCATGTGAAAACAAAATTAATCTGATGAATGCTGTTAATTATTTTAACTTTTTTATTAGGTATAAAATGTTCATAAAATTATTCTCTCTATAACTTACCAAGATTTATTAGCTTGTGTAATTTTTATAATCAGAGGAGTCTGGTTTTCTAATTAAAGTTTTGTCAAAGAAAATGAATGTGTGGCTCTTTCCTTCCTTGGAAGCA